ATGGTTTCACAGGTATATATACTTACCTCCAAACACATCAAGTTGTGTATATTAACTGTGTACAGTTATATCAATCATAGCTCAATAAAGCAATTTTTTAAAGTATGTATAGTTTTATACTTGAGAATATCTAATTATACAGAATTTGTATATATATGCATAGAAATTACATATTTAAATATATAATAGGGAGTATCTTGGAGTGAACTTTTATCTGACTAATTTTGTTCTTTTTCCTTACCTCTATTCTCTGTTATCTACAATCTGTCTATCTATCTATATTCGTTTGTTTAAGAAAAAAGTTAGATATACATATTCCCTCTTCATTATATTCGTTTTTCGGACGTTTTTGTCAAGAACAGATGTGGAGGAGTGAACAGATTACTCTACAAGGATGTTCATCAGTATACTATTTTTGGTAGCACTGAAGGGATCATAACCTAAGTTCCTAACAGGAAGAAAAAAGCTAGAAAAAAATCTACCCCAAAAGTATGACCTCATTCTTGGATGGAATCTCTCTGGTGCTTGCTCGCTGTCTCTCTCTCTGCCCCCTGTCTCTGCCCGCCCCGCCCCCCCGCCACCGTCCCCTCAACACACACTCATAACAAAGAAGCTAGCTATAAATCAGAGATTTACTTTTAGAATGCTAAAAAATATTAATCACTGCGTTAATAAATATTTCTGCAATGAATCCATCTGGGTAGTTTGGTTTTTTATCTGTTGAATAAAGAGTTATTTATAAATCATCTATTAATGTAGTGAATAGGTATTACTTTTGTGTCTGGGGTGTTGTTAACGCAAACTTTGCATCTCTTTGGATTTACAGTTGTTTATAGCAAAAGAAAAAATCTTTTCCTTTTTTCTTCTTTTCATGTAAACAACGATGGAAACGACGCACGTTCGCAACCCGCAAAGCATTAGAAAGACACCGGTGAAAGACGCAGCTCAAGAGGGCGCTTTGCAGAAGATGCTGGGAAATGTAGTTCCTGGCGGCCGCGTGCGCAGGCGTACTTCCTGGCTTGGGAACCACATCGCCCGACCGTGCTCTTTATTTTTCGGTGGAGCAGGTGAGCTTTTTCTTTCCCGACCCTTGCACTCGCCTGATTTCTCAGGGCCCCTTTCCTTTTTCAGCTCTGCTTTCTCAGGTCTCTACTTACTTATATAAGATGGCATCAAGAAGAAGGACCTGACCACTGGCCCCTGACTACATGGTCTTTGGTGAGCAAAACTTTTCAAGGCATTTGTACCTTTTTAATGAGCAGGTACTTGTTTGATGTTTTAGGAACCCGTGGCATTGGAAGATGTCAGAGACATGGCACATGGATGTGATCTTCAAAAACTGTTACAGCCTCATCTCATTGGGTGAGTACAGTTTCTCCAATGCCAAAATATGTTTCTTAAACAGTGATATTTGATGACCTTCTAGATTGGTCTACACATCAAGGTGCTGGAAGTGTCGCATGCCCAGAGATGATGTGGAAGCTCTATACCCCTTTCCCTTCTGCCCACCTTGCCCTGTGCATCTCTTCCTGAATGGCTTCTCCTGAATTGTATCCTTTATAATAAACTGGTAAATGTAAGTAAAGTGTTTTCCTGAGTTCTGTGAGCAATGAGCCTTGTTTTCTGCCTTTGTATTTCAGAGGAAAGAGATAATATCTTCTACTTAATCCTGGATACTATATCTGAAGTCAGAGCATCCACTCCAAAGCAGAGAATTTCTGAAAAACAAAATAATGTCATCATATGATGTTAGAATTTTTTTTCAAATGATGGTTCCTAATACTTCACATTAGAAGAACTCGAATTTGATGACCAGTTTGAGAAACACCAGTATATCCAGATTACAAGAAAAAGCGAGTCAAAAGGATGATCATGAATATAACAACTTCGAGGAAACATTTAACCAAAGACCAAAGCTTTTTAAACAACTGAGAGTTTTTATAAGAAAAAGACCTCATACAGTAGTCCCCACTTATTCATGGGGGATACATTTCAAGACCCACAGAGAAGGCCTGAAATCACTGATGTACCAAACCCTAACCAGGTTCTTAGGATGAGCTACTAAATGACAAATGGGTGGGTAGTACATAGAGTGTAGATACACCAGACAAAGAAATGATTCACAGCCCAGGCAGGACAGAGCAGATCACACAAGATTTCATCACAGTACTCAGAAAACCACACCATTTAAAAGTTATGAATTGTTTATTTCTGGAATTTTCCATATAATATTTTTGACCACAGTTTCCCATGGATAACTGAAACCATGGGAAGTGGAACTGTGGATAAGGCAGGACTACTGTAACTATGACATCAATGGTAGGAACCTGAAGCATAATTCTGCTGTAGTGGATTTTTTCAAAAGAAACTCATGAATGAAAAATAATTTATTAGATATAAGAAAGGATGCATTTGTATCTCAAACTTTACTTATTCTGGAAATAAATGAAAAGCCAACACCTATTACATACCGACAAAAATGAAAAAATAAATAAATGTAAAGCCATAGTTCAGTACTGATGGAATCTGAGAAAATTTATATGACCGCGAACCCATATCTCTGTACTGAATGTGGGAAAGGCTACACTTGTCTTGCATCCCTGACCCAGCATCAGAAAACACATATTGGAGAAAAACCTTATGAATGTAAAATATGTGGTAAGTCCTTTACCCGGAACAGTAATCTTGTTCAACATCAAAGAATACATACTGGAGAGAAACCTTATGAATGTAATGAATGTGGGAAAGCTTTTAGTCAGAGCACTAATCTTATTCAGCATCAAAGAGTCCATACTGGGGAGAAACCTTATGAGTGTAATGAATGTGAAAAAACCTTTAGTCATAGGTCATCCCTTAGAAATCATGAGAGAATCCATACTGGAGAAAAACCCTATCCTTGTAATGAATGTGGGAAAGCTTTCAGCCATATCTCTGCCCTTACTCAACATCATAGAATTCATACTGGAAAGAAACCATATGAATGTACTGAATGTGGAAAAACCTTCAGCCGCAGCACACACCTAATTGAACATCAGGGAATTCATTCTGAGGAAAAATCCTACCAGTGTAAGCAATGTCGGAAAGTTTTTTGCCACAGTACATCACTAATCCGACATCAGAGAACCCACACAGGAGAGAAACCATATGAATGTAATGAATGTGGGAAAGCTTTCAGCCATACCCCAGCCTTCATTCAACATCAAAGAATTCATACTGGAGAAAAACCCTATGAGTGTAATGCATGTGGAAAGGCCTTCAATCGGAGTGCACATCTTACTGAACACCAGAGAACTCATACTGGAGAGAAGCCCTATGTTTGTAAAGAATGTGGAAAAACCTTCAGTCGAAGTACACACCTTACTGAACATCTAAAAATTCATTCTTGTGTGAAACCCTATCAATGTAATGAATGTCAGAAACTGTTTTGCTATAGAACATCACTAATTCGACATCAGAGGACGCATACAGGAGAGAAACCCTACCAGTGTAATGAATGTGGGAAATCCTTCAGCTTAAGCTCAGCTCTAACTAAACATAAGCGAATACATACAAGGGAGAGACCCTATCAATGTACTAAGTGTGGTGATGTCTTTTGTCATAGTACATCCTTAATTCGACATCAGAAAACTCATTTCAGAAAGGAAACCTTAGCAGAGTAATGAGTGTGGGAAAGCCTGCAGTCAGTCGTAGGTTATTGTTTACACCTGAGCACTCACAGTTCAAGCAACCCTAGGATTGTTATGTGAGGAAAATCTTAGGCAAAACACTCATTTACTTAATATGCTATTTGTACTGAGAAGAAGGACTATGCTTATAATCTAAAAAAGGTGTTATTGAAAGAGAAAGTTATAATGGAAGTGTTCATCCAAAACTGAGGTTTGTTTTTTAAAGACATTTAGAAAGTTACTTTCAGAGATAATTTATTAAAATGTATATATTTGCTTATAAAAAAACTTTTTTTTTTTTTTTTTTTTTTTTTTTTTTTTTTGAGACGGAGTCTCGCTCTGTCGCCCAGGCTGGAGTGCAGTGGCGCGATCTCGGCTCACTGCAAGCTCCGCCTCCCAGGTTCACGCCATTCTCCTGCCTCAGCCTCCCGAGTAGCTGGGACTACAGGCGCCCGCTACCACGCCCGGCTAATTTTTTGTATTTTTAGTAGAGACGGGGTTTCACCGTGTTAGCCAGGATGGTCTCGATCTCCTGACCTCATGATCTGCCCGCCTCGGCCTCCCAAAGTGCTGGGATTACAGGCGTGAGCCACCGCGCCCGGCCATAAAAAAACCTTTTGAATTACACAGAAATCTTAGGTAAGGAAAATTGTTCACTCTATATATAATCCCTTTTTTGTTTATTAAGTCCTATGTTATATTTCAGCATTCAAGAAACACTTTTATAGAGGGTTTGAAAATAAAATTGACAGATTTCATTAATAGCCATAGACAAATAATGTTTTCTCCCACAAAGATACTATGCATTATTTTCTAAGATTTATGTAATATTTTTTAATGGACTATATATATGGTTACAAAGAAAATTGCAATAAATTCTCAGAGGGAAATATTCAGGCCCTCCCTAATTTTTTTCAGTGCAATGCAGTAAAAATATAAATGAAAACAACTAAAAGTAGCACCCCAACATGATTTAGAAATTTAAAATAAGTTTCTAAGTAATTTTGGAGTTAAAGAATAAATCTGTACAGGAAAAAAAACGTGATTATTAGAAGACAATAAAACTAGAACAAAAATTATACATTGAATTCAGAAAGGAAAAAGAATAATATAAATCCAAAGAAAAGAAATGCTTTAATAAAGATAAAACCACACCTCAATGAAATAGTTACAAAAGGTAGATTTCATAAGGCAATAGACAAACTTCTAGCAAGTAGGAATGATGGGAAAAGGACAAAAAATCCAAGAGTAAGAAAATGATTATAAATATATATGGAAGGAAACTTAAATACTCGAAGTCAATCATTAGGAAATCTAGCAGTTTAGTAAAGTCAGTACTAAGGTTTATTTTAGAACTTCTAGACTATTTCAAAAATAGAAATCTACATTAATAAACAAAAACCTATCTTAATAGATGCTGTAAAAATCATTTAATAAAATTCTATATACATTGGTGACTTTTTTTAAAGTTAGAAAATTCCTTATATTGTATATTGATGATGAGCATGTATTAGTGTGTGTTCTCCAGAGAGAGAAGAAAGAGAGAAGGAAGAGAAGGAATGGAGAGAGAGAGAAAGGAAAGTAGGAAAGAGAGAGAGAGGAAGGAAGGGAGGAAAGGGAGAGAAAGGCAGGGAGGAAGGGAGAGAGAGGGAAAGAAGGAAGGAAGAGAGAAAGGAAGGAAGGAGATGTGTATGGACATTAATGGATGATAAGAAGCCCAAGATCTGCAGTCAGCAAGCTGGAGACTCAGGAGAGCCGATGGTAAAGTTCTAGTCTTGAGTTTGAGGGCCTGAGTCTTCTGAAGGGCAGGAAAACTGAAGGTGTAAGTTCCAGTTTGAGTCTGCAGGCAGGCAGAAGACTAGTGTCCCAGCTTGAAGACAGGCAGGGAGAGAAGTCTCTTACTCAGCCTTTTATTCTATTTGGGCCTACAATGGATTGGATGAGGTCTACAGCCACATTGAAATCTGCTTTACTTAGTCTACTGGTTCAAATGTTAACCTCTTCTTTGAAACACATTCAAAGACACCTAGAAAAAATGTTTATTCAAATATCTAAGCACCACATATTTGGACCGTCAAGTTGACACATAAAATTAACCATGATGGGCTATTTACTATAAACCTACAAGAAAAACCATGAATAACCCAAAGCATTCTTACCGAAACAGGAATGAGATAAATGATGTTTGATGCCACCATTATTAGTCAATATTATGCTAAAGATCCCAGGTAATCCAATTAGAGAAAAAAAAGATAGCAATAATTTAAAGGAAGAGAAAAACTGTCATAATTTGAAATACATTCAATATTAGAAAATCCAATTAGAACTACTAAAATGATATATGTACAAAACAATATATTAAAAAAAAGTAGGAGAAATAGAAAAGATAGTAGAAAGAAGTGACATTTACAATTTTGACAATCTAAAAATACCAGGAATTTAAAAAATCCAAGATGTGATTAGGGAATAAACCTTTTCTAAAAAATATAGAATATTATAATAAATGAAAAGAACTGATTGGGAAAAATTGGAAAAATAATGTAAAGATGCCAGTTTGTATTTAATTTATCTCTGATTTGTAAATTTAATTGAATCACAATATAAATGGAATTTTTAAAATGACATCTCTATTAAGATATAATTCACAAGAAACAGCTGCAGACAGAGGCTCCCACTGAGAAGAATGAAAACAGTGAGTGAATCCTGCACTGGTGACTGAGGTATCCAGGTTCTCCTATTGGGACTTACTAGGCAATTGGCATGACCCATGGAGAGTGAGGAAAAGCATGGAGAGTGAGGAAAAGCACGGAGAGTGAGGAAAAGCAGGGTGGTGTGACGGCCCACCTGGAAGCCACACAAGGCAAAGGGAGCTACCACCTGCAGCCAAGGGAGGCAGTGAGTGATTGTGCTACCCTGCCCAGGAAACCACACTTTTTCCATGGATCTGTGCAACCCACAGATCAGGAGATCCCCTTCGTGAGCCCACACACCAGGGCCTTGGTGTGTAGCCACAAGGCTAGAGAGAGCCTACCACAGAGCTGTGCAGATTCTCAGCAGCCACTAGGCTGGAGACTGCCTAAGGCTGCTGAGTTCCTGCGGGAAGGACTGGCCACCATCACTGTGGCTTCCTGCTGCCTAAGATGACTTGAGTTCCCGGTAGGAGGAGTGGCAGCCATCACTGCAGCTCCAGTCTGCCATTTTTCCCCTGCCAGTGCTGGGGAGACTGGGTAGTTTGGACCCAGGAGGAATTGCCCACAGCACAGCACAGCAGCTATAAAAGGTTATAACCAGACTGTCTCTTTAGGCCAGGCCCTGATCAATCCTCCTCACTGGGTGGGGCCTCCCTGCAGGAACTTCAGCAATTCCTGCCAGGAGTTTAGAAACAGAACTCTGATCTCTCTGAGACTGAGCTCTTGTGGGGAGGGGTGGCTGTGGTCTCCATGGATCAACAGACTTAGTCTTTTCCCCCTGCTGGCTCTGAGGAATCCGGGCAGTCTGGACGAGTGGGATTCCACCCAGCATAGCACACCTCCTCTGCCAAGGGGCAGCTAGAGTGATTTGTTAGGTGGGTCCTGGATCCCATGCCTCCTGACTGGGGAGATCTCCCCAACAGAGGTCACCAGACACCGTATACAGGAGCATTCCTGCTGGCCTTAGTTTGGTGCCCCTCTGAGACAGAAATCCCAGAGGAAGGAGCAGGCAGCCATCTTTGCTATTTTCCAGCCTCCACTGGTGATACCTCCAAGTATGGGAGGGACCCCCAGCAAATTGCAGTAGCCCTATGGGAGTGGAACCTGACTGTTAAAAGAAAAACAAACAGCAACAGCAACAACAGTATCAACAAAAAAGTCCCACAAAAAACATATCCAAAGGTCAGCAGCCTCAAAGATCAAAGCTAGATAAACTCATGAAATGAGAAAGAATCAACAAAAAAGTAACCCCACTGAAAACTCAAAAAGCCAGAGTGCCTCTTCTCCTCCAATTGATTGCAACACCTCTCCAGGAAGGACACAGAACTTGGCAGAGGCTGAGGATGGATGAATTGACAGAAGTAGGCTTCAGAAGGTGGGTAATAACAAACATTGCTGAGCTAAAGGAGCATGTTCTAATCCAATGGAAAGAAGCTAAGAATCATGATAAAACATTACAGAAGCTATTAACCAGAAAAACCAGTAGAGAGGAACATAAATGACCTGATGGAGCGGAAAAACACAACACAAGAACCTCACAATGAAGCCACAAGTATCAATAACCAAATAGACTGGAGAAAAGAATTTCAGAGCTTGAAGACTATCTTGCTGAAATAAGACGGGCAGACAAGATTAGAGAAAAAAGAATGAAAAGGAATTAACAAAACCTCTGAGAACTATGGGATTATGTATAAAAGACTGAACCTATAACTGATTGGGGTACCTGAGAGAGAATGGAACCAAGTTGGAAACCATACTTCAGGATGTCATCCAGGAGAACTTCCCCAACCTAACAAGACAAGCCAACGTTCTTATTCAGGAAGTCCAGAGAACCCCAGTAAGATATTCCATGAGAAGATCAACCCCAAAACACATAATCATCAGATTCTCCAAGGTCGAAATGAAGGAAAAAATGTTAAAGTCAGCCAGAAAGAAAGGCCAGGTGACCTACAAAGGGGAGCCCATCAGAATAACAGCAGACCTCTCAGCAGAAACCCTACAAGCTTGAAGAGGAGGCCAATATTCAACATTCTTAAAGGAAAGAACTTCCAACCCAGAATTTTACATACAACCAAACTAAGCTTCGTAAGCAAAGGAGAAATAAAATCCTCTTCAGACAAGCAAATGCTGAGGGAATTCACTGCCACCAGGCCTCCCTTGCAAGAGCTCCTGAAGGAAGCACTAAATATGGAAAGGAAAAATTATTTCCAGCCACTCCTAAAACATGCTGAAGTATAAAGACCAGTGACACTATGAAACAACTACATCAACAAGTCTGCAAAATAACCAGCTAGCACAATGATGACGGGATCAAATTCACACATAACAATATTAACTTTAAATGTAAATGGGCTAAATGCCCCCAGTTAAAAGACACAGAATGGCAAGCTGGATAAAGAGTCAAGACCTATCAGTGTGTTGTATTCAAGAGACTCATCTCATATGCAAAGACACATATAGGCTCAAAATAAAGGGATGGCAGAAAATTTACCAAACAAATGGAAAGCAGAAAAAAGCAGAGGTTGCAATACTAGTTTCTGACAAAACAGACTTTAAACCAACAAAGATCAAAAAACACAAAGAAGGGCATTACATAATGGTAAAGGATTCAATTCAACAAGAAGAGCTAACTATTCTAAATATATATGCACCCAATACCGGAGCACCCAGACTCATAAAACAAGTTCTTAGAGACCGACAAAGAGACTTAGATTCCCACACAATAACAGTGGGAGACTTTAACATGCCGCTTTCAATATTAGATCATCAAGACAGAAAATTAACAAGAATATTCAGGACTTGAACTCACCTCTGGATCAAGCAGACCTGATAATTATCTACAGAACTCTCCACCAAAAAACAACAGAATGTACATTCTTCTCGGTGCCGCAATGCACTGACTCTAAAATTGATCACATAATTGGAAGTAAAACACTCTTCAGTAAATGCAGAAGAACTGAAATCATAAATCACACTCTCTCAGACCACAGCACAATCAAATTAGAACACAAGATTAAGAAACTCACTCAAAACCACACAACTACATGGAAATTGAACAACCTTCTCCTGAATGACTCCTGAGTAAACAATTAAGGCAGAAATCAAATTGTTTTTTGAAACCAAGGAGAACAAAGAGTCAACATACCAGAATCTCTGTGATGCAGCTAAAGCAATGTTAAAAGGAAAATTTATAGCACTAAATACCCACATCAGAAGGCTAGAAAGATCTCAAATAGACACCCAGCATCACAACTAAAAAAATGAGAACCAAGAGCAAACAAACCCAAAGCTAGCAGAAGACAAGAAATAACCAAGATCAGAGTGGATAGAGACACAAATAACCCTTCAAAAAAATCAATGAATCCAGGAGCTGGTTTTTGAAAAAACTAATAAAATAGATTGCTAACTAGACTAATGAAGAAAAGAGAGAAGAATCAAATAGACACAATAAAAAATGGTAAAGGGGATATCACCCCGACCCCACAGAAATACAACCAACCATCAGAGACTACTATAAACACTTCTATGCAAATAAGCTAGAAATATAGAAGAAATGGATACATTCCTGGACACATACACCCTCCCAAGACTGAACCAGGAAGTTGAACCCCTGAATAGACCAATAACGAGTTCTGAAATTAGGCAATAATAAGCTACCAACAACAACAAAAAAAAAGCCCAGGACCAGATGGATTTACAGCTGAATTCTACCACGGGTACAAAGAGAAGCTGGTACCATTTCTTCTGGATCTATTCCAAACAATTGAAAAGGAGGGACTCCTCACTAACTCATTTTATGAGGCCAGCATCATCCTGATATGAAACCTGGCAGAGATACAACAAAAAAAGAAAACTTCAGGGCAATGTCCCTGATGAACATCGATGCAAAAATTTTCAATAAAATACTGGCAAACTGAATCCAGGAGCACATCAAAATGCTTATCCACTAATATCAAATCAGCTTTATCCCTGGGATGCAAGGTTGATTCAACATATGCAAGTCAATAAATGTAATTCATCACATAAACAGAACTAAAGACAAAAACCACATGATTATCTCAATAGATGCAGAAAAGGACTTTGATAAAATTCAACATCCCTTCATGTTAAAAACTCTCAATAAACTAGGTTTTGATGGAACATATCTCAAAATAGTAAGAGCCACATGACAAACCCACAGCCAATATCAGACTGAATAGGCAAAACCTGGAATCTTTCCCCTTGAAAACCAGCACAAGACAAGGATGTCCTCTATCACCACTTCTATTCAACATGGTATTGGAAGTTCTGGCCAGGGCAATCAGTCAAGAGAAAGAAATAAAGGGTATTCAAATAGGAAGAGAGGAAATCAAACTGTCTCTGTTTGCAGATGACATGACCCTATATCTAGAAAACTCCATTGTCTCAGCCCAAAAGCTTCTTAAGCTGATAAGCAAATTCAGCAATGTCTCAGCATACAAAATCAATATGCAAAAATCACAAGCATTCCTATATGCCAACAATAGGCAAGCAGAAAGCCAAATCATAAACTCCCATTCACAAATGCTACAAAGAGAATAAAATACCTAGGAATACAGATAACAAGGGAAGTGAAGGACCTCTTCAAGGAGACTACAAACCACTGCTCAAGTAAATAAGAGAGGACACAAACAAATGGAAATACATTCCATGATCATGGATGGGAAGAATCAATATCGTGAAAATGGCCATGCTGCTCAAAGTAATTTATGGATTCAATGCTATTCCCATTAAACTACCATTGACATTCTTCACAGAATTAGAAAAAACTACTTTAATGTTCATATGGAACCAAAAAAAGCCCAAATAGCCAAGACAATCCTATGCAAAAAGAACAAAGCTGGAGGCATCACACTACCCAACTCCAAACTATACTATGAGGCTACAGTAACCAAACGAGCACAGTACTGGTCCAAAAACGACACATAGACCAATGGAACAGAATAGAGATCTCAGAAATAAGACCACACATCTGGAACCATCTGACCTTCAACAAACCTGAAAAAACAAGCAATTGGGAAAGGAGTTCCTATTTAATAAGTGGTGCTGGGAGAACTGGCTAGCCATATGCAGAAAATTGAAACTGGACCCCTTCCCTACACCTTATACAAAAATGAACTCAAAATGGATTAAAGACTTTAAAACCCAAAACTATAAATATCCTAGAAGAAAATATAGGCAATATCATTCAGGACATAGGCACAGGCAAGATTTCATGATGAAAATGCCAAAAGCTATTGCAACAAAAGCAAAAATTGACAAATGGGATCTAATTAAACTAAAGAGCTTCTGTACAGCAAAAGAAACTATCATCAGAGTGAACAGAAAATCTACAGAATGAGGGAAAACTTTTGCAACCTATCCATTTGACAAAGGTCTAATATCCAGAGTCTACAAGGAACCTAAACAAATTTACAAGAACAAATAATCCCATTAAAAAATAGGCAAAGGACATGAACAGACACTTCTCAAAAGAAGACATTTATGTGGTGAACAAACATGAAAAAAAAACCAACATCACTAATCATTAGAGAAATGCAAATCAAAACCACGAGATGCCATCTCATGCCAGTCAGTATTAAAAAGGCAAGAAACAACAGATGCTGTGGAGAGATAGGAACAGTTTCACGCTGTTGGTAGGAATATAAATTAGTTCAATCATTGTGGAAGACAGTGTGGTGATTCCTCAAAGACCTCAGACCAGAAATATCATTTGACTCAGCAATCCCATTACTGAGTATATACCCAAAGGAATATAAATCATTCTATTATGAAGATACATGCACACGTATGTTTATTGCAGCACTATTCACAATAGCAAAGACATGGAATCAACCCAAATGCCAATCAACGATAGACTGGATAAAGAAAATGGAATGATAGACTGGATAAAGAAAACGGAATATTATGCAGCCATAAAAAGGAAACAGATCGTGTCCTTTGCAGGGCTGTGGATGGAGCTGGAAGCCATTATCCTCAGCAAACTAACACAGGAACAGAAAACTAAACACTGTGTGTTCTCACTTATAAGTGGGAGCTGAACAATGAGAACACATGGACACAGGGAGAGGAACAATACACACTGGGGCCTGTTGGGGGTGCAGCAGGAGGAGAGGATCAGGATCAATAGCTAATACATGTGAGACTTAATACCTAGGTGATGGGTTGATAGATGCAGCAAACTACCATGGCACATGTTTACTTATGTAACAAACCTGCATGTCCTGCACATGTATCCTAGAACTTAAAATTAAATTTTTTTAAAAGATACAATTCACATACCCTTTAAAAGTATACAGTTCCTGGATT